TCAGACAGTAAGACGTTCTTTTCTTAAACAGTAAGATGTTTTCTCAAGCCCCATGCAAAGCACTTCTTTGATATCAGTTTGGGGAGGTCGTACTCTGGAGCCTTCATCCAAAGGGTAAAGTACAGCACTCAGTAATGCGCGTCCTGGGAACGAGGCCTAAGCAGTGCTGGCCACTGCCTCCTCCAGGCTGGCATTGTCTGTGTTCGCCAGCCCCGCCGCGAAGTTAGCTCATTTGTGATCAGGCCAAGTCCCTTTAGATTTCACGCAGACGCGGGTGCAGCCTGCTCTGGGACTTGAAGTCCGCTGGAGCCTGGGCCTCTGCATTATCCGGGTGGAGCTCTCTCTGCTGCTGCCGCCAAAGGATCCCGCCTGGATGCTCATCCCGCCACCGTCGCCCACCCCGCCGCTGCAGAAAGGCAGCAACTGCCACACACCTAAGCAACTTGGCGGGCTATTCGCCCTGCAGCTGCCGCCAGCGCGCGGCTCCCGCCAGCGCGCTGGCAATCAAAAGTCGGAGAAAGCGCGAAACCTCCAGGCACCTCCCACTCCGCCCAGCTACCGCGCAGCTCCTCCCTAGCCTCCACTGGGAGACAGGGGACGCCCATGAGCGGGAAAGAGCAGGGCGGTGATTGCTTAGTTTATCCTGGGACACGGGAACTGGCCGTGGACTGAGTGGTGCCGGGGAGGGGATCACTGAGACCGGGAAGGGTCATCCAGACAAATAGGGAGGGTGGGCGGGTTGGCGCGCAGTACCCTCGGCCCGGCCTTCAGACCCACCTGCGCGCGCTGCGCGCTCATCCGGTCCTTCCCTTCAATCACTGTCTGGAGTGATGATAATTGGCTTCCACAGTGGATGAGAGATGAGTCATTTACATCCAATGAGAGAAAAACAGCCTCCAGAGACTCTTCGTCCATTGGCCAGCGAGAGTGTCAGTTCCCAGGCTCCTGCCGCGCACGGGCGAGCCCTTCTAGGCGGGAAAAGTTCAGCTGAGAGATATAAAAGAGCAGTCTTTCCAGCACCTGCAAATCCAGAGCGGCGGGCACTGACGGGCACTTGCACCGTGTGGACAGACTCTCCGGTTCTGTGAGTGGTTTTTCTTTTCCCGGGTCGGACCTCTCTTTTTTGTTTTGTTTTGTTTTCATACTAGGGGGAAATCCAGTCCCTGTTACTCCATTTTGGCCAGAAATTCAAGGTAATGACTTTTAATGTTTCTGACTGCTAGTTTTTCATAGATCTTGTTTTTTTGGTTTTTTTAGACATTTCAGGTGGCAGAATAAATTCAATCCTTGTTTCTCCATCTTATCGAGTAGTAGAAGTTAGTTACATTCTCTTTGAACTCATCATGAATTCCATGAAGACTGAAGAAAACAAGTCATTTAGCGCTATGGAAGATGACCAGAGGACTAGACCTGAAGTTTCAAAGGTATATCTACTTTTTTACAACTCCTCAGAGGACTTGTTAACCTCTTTAATCTTTCCTTTTTAAGGATACTGTCATGAAGCAGACACATGCTGACACACCTGTTGATCATTGTCTATCTGGCATAAGAAAGTGTAGCAGCACCTTTAAGCTTAAAAGTGAAGTCAACAAGCATGAAACAGCCCTTGAAATGCAGAATCCAAATTTGAACAATAAAGAATGTTGTTTCACCTTTACGTTGAATGGAAACTCCAGAAAATTAGACCGTAGTGTGTTTACAGCATATGGTAAACCCAGCGAGAGTATCTACTCAGCCCTGAGTGCTAATGACTATTTCAGTGAAAGGATAAAGAATCAGTTTAATAAGAACATTATTGTTTATGAAGAAAAGACAATAGATGGACATATAAATTTAGGAATGCCTCTCAAGTGCCTGCCTAGTGATTCTCATTTTAAAATTACATTTGGTCAAAGAAAGAGTAGCAAAGAAGATGGACACATATTACGCCAATGTGAAAATCCAAACATGGAATGCATTCTTTTTCATGTTGTTGCTATAGGAAGGACAAGAAAGAAGATTGTTAAGATCAACGAACTTCATGAAAAAGGAAGTAAACTTTGTATTTATGCCTTGAAGGGTGAGACTATTGAAGGAGCCTTATGCAAGGATGGCCGTTTTCGGTCTGACATAGGTGAATTTGAATGGAAACTAAAGGAAGGTCATAAGAAAATTTATGGAAAACAGTCCATGGTGGATGAAGTATCTGGAAAAGTCTTAGAAATGGACATTTCAAAAAAAAAAGCATTACAACAGAAAGATATCCATAAAAAAATTAAACAGAATGAAAGTGCCACTGATGAAATTAATCACCAGAGTCTGATACAGTCTAAGAAAAAAGTCCACAAACCAAAGAAAGATGGAGAGACCAAAGATGTAGAACACAGCAGAGAGCAAATTCTCCCACCTCAGGATCTAAGCCATTATATTAAAGATAAAACTCGCCAGACAATTCCCAGGATTAGAAATTATTACTTTTGTAGTTTGCCCCGAAAATATAGGCAAATAAACTCACAAGTTAGACGGAGGCCGCATCTGGGTAGGCGGTATGCTATTAATCTGGATGTCCAAAAGGAGGCAATTAATCTCTTAAAGAATTATCAAACGTTGAATGAAGCCATAATGCATCAGTATCCGAATTTTAAAGAGGAGGCACAGTGGGTAAGAAAATATTTTCGGGAAGAACAAAAGAGAATGAATCTTTCACCAGCTAAGCAATTCAACATATATAAAAAGGACTTCGGAAAAATGACTGCAAATTCTGTTTCAGTTGCAACCTGCGAACAGCTTACATATTATAGCAAGTCAGTTGGGTTCATGCAATGGGACAATAATGGAAACACAGGTAATGCTACTTGCTTTGTCTTCAATGGTGGTTATATTTTCACCTGTCGACATGTTGTACATCTTATGGTGGGTAAAAACACACATCCAAGTTTGTGGCCAGATATAATTAGCAAATGTGCGAAGGTAACCTTCACTTATACAGAGTTCTGCCCTACTCCTGACAATTGGTTTTCCATTGAGCCATGGCTTAAAGTGTCCAATGAAAATCTAGATTATGCCATTTTAAAACTAAAAGAAAATGGAAATGCGTTTCCTCCAGGACTATGGCGACAGATTTCTCCTCAACCATCTACTGGTTTGATTTATTTAATTGGTCATCCTGAAGGCCAGATCAAGAAAATAGATGGTTGTACTGTGATTCCTCTAAACGAACGATTGAAAAAATATCCAAACGATTGTCAAGATGGGTTGGTAGATCTCTATGATACCACCAGTAATGTATACTGTATGTTTACCCAAAGAAGTTTCCTATCAGAGGTTTGGAACACACACACGCTTAGTTATGATACTTGTTTCTCTGATGGGTCCTCAGGCTCCCCAGTGTTTAATGCATCTGGCAAATTGGTTGCTTTGCATACCTTTGGGCTTTTTTATCAACGAGGATTTAATGTGCATGCCCTTATTGAATTTGGTTATTCTATGGATTCTATTCTTTGTGATATTAAAAAGACAAATGAGAGCTTGTATAAATCATTAAATGATGAGAAACTTGAGACCTACGATGAAGAGAAAGGTAAACAAGAGTCATCACTTCAAGATCATCAGATTGAACCCATGGAATGTTAGAAAAGAGATGCTGTCTTCAAGAAAATATGCCAATAATTCCTGGCAAAGATTTCATGACAAAGACACTTAAAGCAATTGCAACAAAAGTGAAAATTGGCAAATGAGACCTAATTAAATCTTCTGCACAGCAAAAGAAACTATCAACAGGGTAAACACACAACCTACGGAATGGGAGAAAATATTTGCAAACTATGCATACAGCAAAGATCTAATATTCAGAATCCATTAGGAACTTAAACAGATTAACAAGCAAAAAAAACAAGCAACCCCATTAAAAAGTGGGCAAAGGACATGAACAAACACTTTTCAAAAGAAGATATACACATGGCCAACAAGGATATGAAAAAATACCTGATATCACTAATCATTAGAGAAATGCAAATCAAAAAAATGCCATCACACTAATCAGAATGGCTGTTATTAAAATGCCAAAAAATTACAGATGCTGGCGAGGTTGCAGAGAAAGGGGAATGCTTATACACTGCTAGTGGGAAAATAAATTAGTTCAGCCATTGTGGAAAGCAGTTGGGTGATTTCTAAAAGAACTTAAAACAGCTACCATTCAAGCCAGCAATCTCATGACTGGGTATATGTCCAAAGGAATATAAATTGTTCTACCATAAAGACATGCACATATATGTTCACTGCAGCACTATTCACAATAGCAAAACATGAAATCAACCTAAATGCCCATCAATGGTAGACTGGATAAAGAAAATGTGACACATATACACCATAGCATACTACACAGCCATAAAAAAGTACAAGATCATGTGCTTTGCAGCAACATGGATGGAACTGAAGGTCATTATCCTAAGCGAACTAATGCAGGAACAGAAAGCCAAGTACCACATGTTCTCTCATAAGTGGAAGCTAAATATTGAGTACACATGGACACAAAGAAGAAAACAACAGATATGGGGCCTACTTGAGGGTGGAGGGTGGGAGGAGGGTGAAGACTGAAAAACTGCCTATGGGGTACTATGCTTATTACCTGGGTGATGAAATAATCTGAACACAAAACCCTGGTGACATGCAGTTTACCTATATAACAAAACTGCACATGGACTCTTAAACCTAAATAAAAGTTTAAAATATATATAATGCCAATAATTTAGAGTATTGGAGGCTGTTTCCTTTAA